TTACAGCACTTACAGATGCTTGATGAAGTCCTGGGGCACCTTCCTCCATGTGCTCTGCCCACTCGGGTCTGCTGGCCTTGACCTGGTCCTTGCAGCCCACAGGACCCATTGCTGGGAGGCCCCCCAGGGTAGCCCGGTCCTCCAATTTCCTATTGCTTTATTTAACAGCCTCTTTAATAAACCTCACACGTAAAGATGTAAGAAATTAAATCACCATTAAAGACTATTTCAGCCTTGGAGGAAGAATACTATTTTTAGAAATGAGTTTTTATATTAAAATCACAGAACAATTTGCAACACTGGGTTGCAAAGTGTCTTCTTTAGTGCTGATAAAAGGGGCTCAGTCCCTATTCTGGTAGTTAGAAAAGCAGATTTAGAAGGTGCTAGAAAATACCCCAAATCACTCCTTCCTTGGGTTCCGTTTGGATTCAGCAGGCTCCTCTGGCGATGGGCGGGCGCCGCAGTTGCGCCTGTGCTCCTAAGGGCTCGCCTTAAATACCTGTGGGTATCTCCTCATCATATCGGTGCCATTCATGTTTCTCAGAGATCTAACTGCCAAAGGACTTAAACTCTCTAAGCCTCCCTTTCTCTCTTTTCACGTGGGGGATAATAATAGTGCCTACCCTAGAGGGTCCTATAGTAAATGGGGGCAGTGCCCCTCCCCCACTTGCTGGGCACAGAGAAGAGGCTCCATCTGCAGAGTAAGGGGGCCTCTCTTAAAGCAGGGGTGACGTGCTTTCCCTTATCCTCGTGTTCCCCACTCAGGGCGGCTGGGACCCCAGGCTGTTGCCTGTGCCCCACACAGGAGCTCCCTCTCCCACAGGGCCCCTCACCATCTCCCAGTACAAGTAGTATGCAGTAGAAAATCTCCACCTTCCTGTGAAAGCTTTTTGTTCATGTTGGGATTTTTTTTTTTTTCCAGTGAGAAAATGGCTCGTCACCTTGGATACCAATGTTTTACATCAGGGATTGGTCACTCCTGCTGCTGTCAGCACTGTAAACACTGCTGGGGGGAGTCAGCCCAAGTCCCCACCCCCCAGCCAGGTCTCATAGAGGGAATTGTTCTTCAGGCTCGGAGGGGCCTGCCTGTCACTGCGCCCCCGACCCTAGCTCAGGGACTGCAGAACTCAAGATACCATCCCGTTTCTCCTGGCTGAGGAAGGGAAGGGAACATCCACATCTTCTGTACTCGTCCATTCTGTGTCCCCGGGGCCTGGAGTAAAGACACCTTCAAATGCAGAGACTCTTCAGATTCAGCTTTCCTGGAAACTGATCTTCAATGCACTAAGAGAAGGAGACTCTCAAACCAAAAATGACCTGGAGGCACCATGTCAGGTAAGGACAGAGGTCATGAGATCTTAGAGCCATCAACTTCAATGATTTTCTTTAAATATTCTAGGCTTCTGTTTACGGTCAGTTTGGCATTACAGATCATCAATTTGGGAAACAGTAAGAAACATTTTATTCATAATTTCAGTTTTTATCAGTCTCACATTTTCAATATTTTTTAAAGGCTATCAAAGAGAGAAACATAACGGCGGTAGAGAGGAAGTCACCAAGGTTGCCACTCAGAAGCACCGACAGTCACCGCTCAACTGGACCTCCAGTCATTTCGGAGAGGTGACTGGGAGCGCCGAGGGCTGGGGGCCGGAGGAGCCGCTCCCCTACTCCCGGGCTTTCGGAGAGGGTAAGTTGCAGCGCTGCCCACAAAATCCGGGGGGCGCGGGGCTGACGCCCGGGTGACCCCGCAGGTGCGTCCGCGCGGCCGCGCTGCTGCAGGAACGGCGGTACCTGCGTGCTGGGCAGCTTCTGCGTGTGCCCGGCCCACTTCACCGGCCGCTACTGCGAGCATGACCAGAGGCGCAGGTGGGCACAGGGGTGCGCGGGGTGGGGACGGGCACCGCATTGATGCAGGTCCCCGTCTTCTCAGTGAATGCGGCGCCCTGGAGCACGGAGCCTGGACCCTCCGCGCCTGCCACCTCTGCAGGTGCATCTTCGGGGCCCTGCACTGCCTCCCCCTCCAGACGCCTGACCGCTGTGGTAAGAGGCCCTGTGATTCGGTCCCCAGCTCATTCATACATCTCCGGTTTCTCTGTTTTTCCAGACCCGAAAGACTTCCTGGCCTCCCACGCTCACGGGCCGAGCGCCGGGGGCGCGCCCAGCCTGCTACTCTTGCTGCCCTGCGCACTCCTGCACCGCCTCCTGCGCCCGGATGCGCCCGCGCACCCTCGGTCCCTGGTCCCTTCCGTCCTCCAGCGGGAGCGGCGCCCCTGCGGAAGGCCGGGACTTGGGCATCGCCTTTAATTTTCTATGTTGTAAATAATAGATGTGTTTAGTTTACCGTAAGCTGAAGCACTGGGTGAATATTTTTATTGGGTAATAAATATTTTCATGAAAGCGCCTTTGGCTCCAGATCCTTGGGAGAGGGACACGTGTGTCCCCAGCACCACTGTGACCGGTAGGTAGAGACAGCAGAACAACAGCGAGAAGGAGCCAAAGCTGGAGCCAGAAAGCCTGGCACCGCCACCTTCCCCTGACAGTTAGCACCTTCCTTTCACAACATCTCCCTTAAGGGGGAAGCGTCTGCTGTGGAACCCACCGCAAGGCAACGCAGGCAGAGTTCAGCCTGAAGAGCGCCAGGCCAGCCTCCTCTGTCTTCCGAGCACCGCTTCTCAGGTCGCTTCCCAATCTGAGGAGGCTGTCGTGTCCACAACCAGTCCAGGGGGATGTGCGCCACTAGCTGAGGACGCCAGGCCCGGCGACACCACAAAGGCTTGGCCATGCGGAATGTGCCCTCAAGAGCACACACTTCGGGTAGAGGGCACTTGCATTGAGCTCTTCAGCTTTTTAAATCCACTGTAGTTCATGAGCCTGTGTGACATAATTACTTTTACATTTTATATTGTCAATTAGTTTATTGGCATTTTCAATCTTTTCAACTATTGGCTATGAAAATATGAATTTAACGTAACATTCAAATGAGTATTAAAGAAAAATAAAGTAGAACTTCATTAGAGGGCTGGCTTGGAGTTCATTGGTTCATGAGAA